GCCCTCTCCCTGTCCCAGCCTTACCCACGTTTCACCTCTTCTGAGGCCTCATCCAGGTCCGGCTCCACCTTGGAATCTCCATACAGAGTTGATTAAAGGAGATCAGAGTTTGGCTCCTGCTGCCTCTCCAGAGTGGTTGTTCACAATTCTTCCAAACCCAAAAGCAGATAAATGGAAGCAAATAACTAAATATTTTTGGTCTTTAATTTTTTTTTTTAATTAAAACCACTGTTTCTAGAGGCATACCACCTAGCAAACCATTTTCTATTCCTGCATATCCAGCAGTTGCTCCAGGAATCACAAGAAAGTAAATATAAACCCAATGCTGAGAAATCCCTTTGAACTACACTTAATTTTCCCGTTCTGTATTTCATTCTTGTGTCTATCTTCAGCTTTTATTTCAAGCTTTTTTATTTTTTTTAATTTTTTTTTTTTTTTTGAGACAGGGTCTCACTCTGTCACCCAGGCTGGAGTGCAGTGGTATGATTTCTGCTCGCTGCAACCTCTGCCTCCCAAGTTCAAGCAGTTCTCCCACCTCAGCCTCCCAAGTAGCTGGGGCTACAAGTGTGTGCCACCACACCCAGCTAATTTTTGTATTTTTAGTAGAGATGGGGTTTCACGATGTTGGCCAGGCTGGTCTCAAACTCCTGACCTCAGGTGATCCACCTGCCTTGGCTTCCCAAAGTGCTGGAATTACAGGCATGAGCCACCGTGCCTGGCCTATTCCATGCATTTAAAAAAAAAAGAAAACAAAAGAAAGGCTGGGTGCGGTGACTCACGTCTGTAATCCCAGCACTTTGGGAGGCCGGGGCGCAGGCAGATCAACTGAGGTCAGGAGTTCGAGACCAGCCTGGCCAACATGGCGAAACCCCATCTCTACCAAAAATAGAAAAATTAGCTGGCCGTGGTGGCAGGCACCTATAATCCCAGTGACTCAGGAGGCTGAGGCAGGAGAATTGCTTGAACTGGGGAGGTGGAAATTGCAGTGAGCCAAGATCGTGCCACTGCCCTCCAGCCTGGGCAACACAGCAAGACTCTATCTCCAAAAAAAAAAAAAAAATCAGTGATAGAACAAGAAGAAATTTAAATGCTGGGCTTTTCATATAAATCCAGGGAATTATGGGACAGTTAGTACCCACCTCCCAGGGTGTTATGAGGATAAATTCACATTATGTCATCTTCCCAGCACAATGCTCTATAGTGTGCTTCTGAGCACACAGCGCATGCTCCATAAACATCGCATTAATGCATGTGCGCGTGTTGTTTTCCAAATGCAGACTTACTCAGACATGAGCTGCCTCTGGAAACTTTAAAGGACCAACAGAGAACGCCATGTTTTAGAATAGTGATTGGTGGTTTTTATTTTGGACCAAAAGCATTTGTGTTCTAAGAAGAGTGTAGGTATAAGGGACTGTGTGCTGTGGCGCTTTGTCTAGTTGAGTGCTGTTATAAGTGATCTAGGGCAAGCAGGGTCAGCATTAGCTGTGAATGAAGCCAATCCGTGGACTCCTTTCAAGCCTGCAGAATTGACTGGGCACGGTGACTCACACCTGTAATCCCAGCACTTTGGGAGGCTGAGAAGGGCGGATCACCTGAGGTCAGGAGTTCAAGACCAGCCTAGCCAATATCGTGAAAGGCCATCTCTACTAAAAACACAAAAATTAGCCACCCGGGCATGGTGGCATGTGACTGTAGTCTCAGCTACTTGGGAGGCTGAGGCAGGAGAATCACTTGAGCCTGGGAGGCAAAGATTGCAGTGAGCCGAGATCACGCCAGTGCACTCCAGCCTGGGCGACAGAGTAAGACTCTGTCTCAAACAAACAAACCTGCAGAATCAAATTAGTCTGGGGCTTGAAATACCAGATGATTTCTCCGAATATTAAAGTTTAAGAGGCAATTCTTAGCTAAGTGATTGTCAGCTCATCACATTCTAGTTAGGATTAAATGGCCAGTTTGAAGAAATACCCTTACCTGTGTCCTCTCGACGGATTATGTTGGCCTGGGTGGAAGCATCCATATTGTTTTAATTAAGTGTCCCATGTAATTGTAAGATAAAGCCAGAGGCAATCATGAGGGCTCCCAGACATAAGTGAGAATTGAGTTCAGCCTTTTTGTGTGTGTGAGACAGTCTCACTCCGTCACCCAGGCCCCAGGCTGGAGTGCAGTGGCGCGATCTTGGCTCACTGCAACCTCTGTCTCCTGGGCTCAAGTGATTCTCCTGACTCAGCCTCCCCAGGCTTTGTTTTTTTTTTTTGTTTTTGTTTTTCTTTTTTGTTTTTTTAGATGGAGTTTCGCTCTTGTTGCCCAGGCTGGAGTGCAATGGTGCGATCTCGGCTCACCACAACCTCTGCCTCCTGGGTTCAAGTGATTCTCCTGCCTCAGCCTCCCAAGTAGCTGGGATTACAGGCATGCGCCACCACACTCGGCTAATTTTGTATTTTTAGTAGAGACAAGGTTTCTCCATGTTGGTCAGCCTGGTCACAAACTCCCGATCTCAGATGATCTGCCTGCCTTGGCCTCCCAGAGTGTTGGGATTACAGGCATGAGCCATAGCGCCTAGCCCCCAGGCTTTGTTTTAAAGAGAGGTCATGGGGCCTGCTGTGCTTGGTTTTCATGGGAGCAGGGGAGTGGGGCCCTATGGGCCCTTTGCTGCAGCAGAAATTGCTGCCATCTCTGGCATGGAAGGGCATCTAAAGGCAGGAAACTGGAGACTCACATTTTAGTCTTTAGGTAGAAGCTCACTGTTCCTGAAATTCTCCTGTGACAATGACAAAGGACAAGCAAGTGTGGCCTTTTCTGTGCCTTTAAGGTACATCTGCCTGTGGGTGCGGTGGTAGCAGGCGTATGCTCAAGTTACAGATGTGATTTTCCAGATAATATCACCTGAGAAGGAATCCCAAAGGGAAGAGCAAGAGGAAGAAATGGCTGGTTCTCAGGTGAATGTGTCCCAGCTCAGGGGTGATGTTCTAGTTGGTCACTATGTTTTGTTTTGTTTTTCAGGAACTGTTGACATTCAGGGATGTGACCATAGAATTCTCTCTGGAGGAGTGGGAGTTTCTGAACCCTGCTCAGCAGAGTTTGTATAGGAAAGTGATGCTAGAGAACTACAGAAACCTGGTCTCTCTGGGTGAGAATAACTTCAATACACAATTTCTATTTAAGAATCACATTACTTTTTTCTAATAAAACAGGTCTTACTGTTTCTAAGCCAGAACTGATTAGCCGTCTGGAGCAAAGACAGGAGCCCTGGAATGTGAAGAGACATGAGACCATAGCCAAACCCCCAGGTAGGTTGGATGAATGAAACACATGCCACAGGAAGTGGGATATTTTGTTAATTTCATATTTCAGCTATGTCTTCTCATTACACTGAAGACCTTTTGCCAGAACAGTGCATGCAAGATTCATTCCAAAAAGTGATACTGAGAAGATATGGAAGCTGTGGACTTGAGGATTTACACTTAAGGAAGGATGGGGAAAATGTGGGTGAGTGTAAGGATCAAAAAGAAATTTATAATGGACTTAACCAATGTTTGTCAACTCTACCTAGCAAAATTTTCCCATATAATAAATGTGTGAAAGTCTTTAGTAAATCATCAAATCTAAATAGAGAAAACATAAGACATACTACAGAGAAACTTTTCAAATGTATGCAATGTGGCAAAGTCTTTAAATCTCACTCAGGCCTTTCTTATCATAAGATAATTCACACTGAAGAGAAACTCTGCATATGTGAGGAATGTGGCAAAACCTTTAAGTGGTTCTCATACCTTACTAAACATAAGAGAATTCACACTGGAGAGAAACCATACAAATGTGAAGAATGTGGCAAAGCTTTTAACTGGTGCTCGAGTCTTACTAAACATAAGAGAATCCATACTGGTGAGAAACCCTACAAATGTGAAGAATGTGGAAAAGCCTTTCACTGGTGTTCACCCTTTGTTAGACATAAGAAAATTCATACAGGAGAAAAACCCTATACATGTGAAGACTGTGGCAGAGCGTTTAACCGGCACTCACATCTCACCAAACATAAGACAATTCACACTGGAAAGAAACCCTACAAATGTAAAGAATGTGGGAAAGCCTTTAACCACTGCTCACTACTTACTATACATGAGAGAACCCATACGGGAGAGAAACCCTATAAATGTGAAGAATGTGGCAAAGCTTTTAACTCATCATCAATTCTTACTGAACATAAGGTAATTCATAGCGGAGAGAAACCCTACAAATGTGAAAAATGTGACAAAGTCTTTAAGAGGTTCTCATACCTTACTAAACACAAGAGAATTCACACTGGAGAGAAACCCTACAAATGTGAAGAATGTGGCAAAGCTTTTAACTGGTCCTCAATCCTTACTGAACATAAGAGAATTCATACTGGAGAGAAACCCTACAACTGTGAAGAATGTGGAAAAGCCTTTAATCGGTGCTCACACCTTACTAGACATAAGAAAATTCATACTGCCGTCAAACGCTATAAATGTGAAGAATGTGGCAAAGCTTTTAAACGGTGCTCACATCTTAATGAACATAAGAGAGTTCAAAGAGGAGAGAAATCCTGCAAGTATAAAAAATGTGGGGAAGCTTTTAATCACTGCTCAAACCTTACTACGTAAGAATTTTTACTAAAGAGAAATCCTACAAATGTAAAGAATGTGGCAAATTCCATAAATCTTGCTCAAGGCATTGAAATCACAAGATAATTCATACTGGAGAGAAACACTACAAATGTGAAGAATGTGGGGAAAGTCTTCAACCATTGCTGACAGCTTATTGCACAGAAGAAAATTCATGCTGAGAAAAATTCTGATTTTAAAGAATGTGGCAAAGCATTTAATAACTACTATGAACTTACTCATCAGAGGTTTTGTGCTAGATAAAAGCAATGTAAGTGTAATGATACACATTACATTTATCTGTGGAAAGATGTCACCAAATAAAAGCCTTAGAGTACACAAGGTGTAATGATAGTGATACATTACATTTGTACATGGAAAGACTTCAAAAATATAAGCCTTAGAGTACACAAGAGTTTTTATACTGAAGAAAAACATTACAAATATAAAGATTGTTGCAATACTTTTACTTATGTTACAGATTTTGTTGTACATAGGAGAATTTATACTGAAAGGTAACCCTCTAACAGTTGCTCAAATTTTATTCCATTTTAGATAATTTACATTGGAAAGAAACCCTACAACTGTAATGAATATGAAAAAAATTGTTTAAAAAGTACACCTTAGAAAACACTAGTTTAAGGCCGGGCGCGGTGGCTCACACTTATAATCCCAGCACTTTGGGAGGCCGAGGCAGGCGGATCACGAGGTCAGGAGATCGAGACCACGATGAAACCCTGTCTCTACTAAAAATACAAAAAATTAGCTGGGCATGTTGTCGGGTGCCTGTAGTCCCAGCTACTGGGAGAGGCTGAGGCAGGAGAATGGCGTGAACCCGAGAGGCGGAGCTTGCAGTGAGCCGAGATCGCGCCACTGAACTCCAACCTGGGCGACAGAGACTCTGTCTCAAAAAAAAAGAAAGAACGCTAGTTTATATGAAAGCATTTAACAGATGCAGTAAATATAAAAAATTAATAAAAAATTAAGTCTAAATGAACATCAGAAGATTCACAGTAGAAACCACTAAGACGCTAACACTTTCAATGTTATTCTAAATCAGGGCATTGATTATAAAGAGTAATTCAAGGTTAACATAATTTAGTTAGCCTAAACAGAAATAGGAGATTAATATTTTGAGACTTAAACAATTATATTCAAAGTACACTTTTTGCATTGAAAGAATTTTAGATTTTTACAAAGGCAAATTTTGATGTAATTGAACTCTCAAATTACTTGATGCTGTGTCTTTATTCCTAGTGTCTGTATGAAAGCATGTGGTCAATTTCTGCTGCTCGGGGTTTGAGAAGTTCTATATTAGGATGTCATTTACATACTTTTCAACAGAAGATTGAGGACACTGAAATATGAGGTGTGTGAAGAAAGTACACAGAGAAACTTTTGTGGTTGACTTATAAAACTTGTAAGTGCTGCATGAGATAGATGTTCAGAGTAATAGTCTTGTGCATTATTCAAATTTTAGTAAATTGTTTTACCAATTGCACATTAGATAGTATAGTGGATTTTGTAATGCTTTTCTTAGACTGTGTGAACTTAGTTTCAATAAAACAATTATTTTTAATGTGTTAAGACAGTTGTGCATTGAATTAGGTGTTATCCTG